AGGTACCGCTGCCGGACTTGGCCCCCGAATTGCAGGAGAGGACTGGAGTCAGGGATGGGGTGTGCCTGGCAGGCTCCCAGCAGAAGACCAGCCAGCACAGAAACCCACAGTCCTGAGTGCTCGAACCCGGTCTCGTCCGAGTCCATCAATGGCTCGGGTCCTCAGGTGATCTCCGGGGTGTGAGCTCGGAGAAGCTGAGTGGTTTAGAATTGGTGCCAGATTCCAGTTGTCCAGGTGAGTAGACTCAGGTGGCCTGAGTGCCTGGCTCCTCTTTCGGCTGGATCCTCAGCTGACAGAACACCCTTGTTTTTTGGGATAGATGCAGAAGCTCCAGAATTTATACCCAGACAGGCCCGCCCAATCACCCTCCCTGCGCCTGAACCATGATATTTGACCCATTTGGCAGGAGCTACAGAATTCCATCGTGGCAAGGGCAGCCTGAATGGATGATGTAACCTGGGGTCCTTTCAATGGAGGGCCAGACTCCTGGGTCTAGGGGATGAGGGAGGGGAGGATCGGGTTAGCTGGGACCCAGGTGAAAGGGGCTGGGGGCCCACATTCCTGAGTCTCAGAGAGAAGGATCTGGGGTCTCAAGCACCTGAGTCGGAGGGAGGAGGGGTGCTGGGCTCCTGGAAAAACCACCTCTTGGACCATCTATGCAGATCACGCAGAACAAGAGAAATTTCTGCGCCCCATCTGAATTTCTAAGTTTGGGGGGAGGGCGTGATCTGACACTGAGGTTCCTTGATCCTCAGCAAGGCGGCAATTGCTGTATGAAAGAAGCGACCGCATCTGAGACACAAGTATCCTGCCTTGGAAGCCTCTCACCTGGCCGTGGGCCAACCTCAACCTCATCTGTCCCTGCTCAGATGCTCAGACCCTGGACATCCCAGCCTCCTCCTCCCTGATGCAATCCTGGTGTTTCTTTCACCAGAGAAGCCATCCCAGGCCCAGGCAGGTGCTCCTGAAATAACCTGGGGGGAGGGGTGGCTGAAAGTCCCTGACTGGAGTTGGCAGCCAAGCCAGGCCCTGGAGTGGGCACCCAGAGGGAAGACAGGTTGGCTAATTTCCTGGAGCCCCTAAGGGTGCAAGGGTAGGCCTTCTGTGTCTGAGGGAGGAGGGCTGTTTATTTCTTACAATCTCTCCTCTCCTCACAGGGGAAGAACACCCACCCGCAAAGCCCCGTAGGGCTGGACCCTACGTTAGCCTGCCCTGCTCGGGGTTGGCGATGCTGGAGGTGGGCCTTGGACCAGAGAAAATGCTTTAATTAGGTGACAAGCGGGCAGAGGCCTTTGTCTCTGGCGCCGGCAGCCACGGCCCCCGCTGACGGCGTGGGAAACAGACCCTGTTCCACTCCGGTCTCCAGCCTTGGAATGGTTGCCTTCGTGCAGTGCAGGTCTGGAAAGTAGCAGTTTGGCACGGGACCCTGCAGCCTGGCAAACAGGTTCTCCATCCCCCAGGAGGACGCGGCAGAGGGCGGACGATCGCTCCACTCGCCGGGACCAGGTGCGGGGGCCCTGCCCAGCCGCTGGGGCGTGGCCAGGCTCGAAGCACCCAGGTGTCGGGGGCCGACTCTAAGCCCTGGCACCGGAAGAGAGAGGGCGGCGGATTGGACCTCCCGGCTCCAGCATTGCAACTGGGCGCTCCGTCTCCTGGTCCACGCAATGATGCTGCGGCTGCTCAGAAGCCAGGTAGCCTGCCCTGGGTGAAGCCTTCGCGCAGGTCAATGACGGGGCGGAGGGGCAGGGCGCGGTCCCCTGCATCCCCGATCTGGGGAGCGGTGGGCCCAGGGGCCATCGCCTTAGCCCCTGGCGCTGGGGCTCGGCGCCAAGTGACGGGCGGGGCTCCACCTTCCAGCCATCCGCCCGGCCCGGGAGGGCGGACGCTGCGAGACTCCCGGCCGCGCCCTCTCCTTCCTCTCCTCCCCAAGCCCTCGCTGCCAGTCCGGACAGGCTGCGCGGAGGGGAGGGCTGCCGGGCCGGATAGCCGGACGCCTGGCGTTCCAGGGGCGGCCGGATGTGGCCTGCCTTTGCGGAGGGTGCGCTCCGGCCACGAAAAGCGGACTGTGGATCTGCCACCTGCAAGCAGCTCGGGTAAGTGGGGACTGCCCCACTCAGTTGTTCCTGCATTTGCTAATTCGCCTTTCCTCCCCTGCAGCCATGTGGCTCCGGAGCCATCGTCAGCTCTGCCTGGCCTTCCTGCTAGTCTGTGTCCTCTCTGTAATCTTCTTCCTCCATATCCATCAAGACAGCTTTCCACATGGCCTAGGCCTGTCGATCCTGTGTCCAGACCGCCGCCTGGTGACACCCCCAGTGGCCATCTTCTGCCTGCCGGGTACTGCGATGGGCCCCAACGCCTCCTCTTCCTGTCCCCAGCACCCTGCTTCCCTCTCCGGCACCTGGACTGTCTACCCCAATGGCCGGTTTGGTAATCAGATGGGACAGTATGCCACGCTGCTGGCTCTGGCCCAGCTCAACGGCCGCCGGGCCTTTATCCTGCCTGCCATGCATGCCGCCCTGGCCCCGGTATTCCGCATCACCCTGCCCGTGCTGGCCCCAGAAGTGGACAGCCGCACGCCGTGGCGGGAGCTGCAGCTTCACGACTGGATGTCGGAGGAGTACGCGGACTTGAGAGATCCTTTCCTGAAGCTCTCTGGCTTCCCCTGCTCTTGGACTTTCTTCCACCATCTCCGGGAACAGATCCGCAGAGAGTTCACCCTGCACGACCACCTTCGGGAAGAGGCGCAGAGTGTGCTGGGTCAGCTCCGCCTGGGCCGCACAGGGGACCGCCCGCGCACCTTTGTCGGCGTCCACGTGCGCCGTGGGGACTATCTGCAGGTTATGCCTCAGCGCTGGAAGGGTGTGGTGGGCGACAGCGCCTACCTCCGGCAGGCCATGGACTGGTTCCGGGCACGGCACGAAGCCCCCGTTTTCGTGGTCACCAGCAACGGCATGGAGTGGTGTAAAGAAAACATCGACACCTCCCAGGGCGATGTGACGTTTGCTGGCGATGGACAGGAGGCTACACCGTGGAAAGACTTTGCCCTGCTCACACAGTGCAACCACACCATTATGACCATTGGCACCTTCGGCTTCTGGGCTGCCTACCTGGCTGGCGGAGACACTGTCTACCTGGCCAACTTCACCCTGCCAGACTCTGAGTTCCTGAAGATCTTTAAGCCGGAGGCGGCCTTCCTGCCCGAGTGGGTGGGCATTAATGCAGACTTGTCTCCACTCTGGACATTGGCTAAGCCTTGAGAGCCAGGGAGACTTTCTGAAGTAGCCTGATCTTTCTAGAGCCAGCAGTACGTGGCTTCAGAGGCCTGGCATCTTCTGGAGAAGCTTGTGGTGTTCCTGAAGCAAATGGGTGCCCGTATCCAGAGTGATTCTAGTTGGGAGAGTTGGAGAGAAGGGGGACGTTTCTGGAACTGTCTGAATATTCTAGAACTAGCAAAACATCTTTTCCTGATGGCTGGCAGGCAGTTCTAGAAGCCACAGTGCCCACCTGCTCTTCCCAGCCCATATCTACAGTACTTCCAGATGGCTGCCCCCAGGAATGGGGAACTCTCCCTCTGGTCTACTCTAGAAGAGGGGTTACTTCTCCCCTGGGTCCTCCAAAGACTGAAGGAGCATATGATTGCTCCAGAGCAAGCATTCACCAAGTCCCCTTCTGTGTTTCTGGAGTGATTCTAGAGGGAGACTTGTTCTAGAGAGGACCAGGTTTGATGCCTGTGAAGAACCCTGCAGGGCCCTTATGGACAGGATGGGGTTCTGGAAATCCAGATAACTAAGGTGAAGAATCTTTTTAGTTTTTTTTTTTTTTTTTTGGAGACAGGGTCTCGCTCTGTTGCCCAGGCTGGAGTGCAGTGGCGTGATCTTGGCTCACTGCAACTTCCGCCTCCTGTGTTCAAGCGATTCTCCTGTCTCAGCCTCCTGAGTAGATGGGACTACAGGCACAGGCCATTATGCCTGGCTAATTTTTGTATTTTTAGTAGAGACAGGGTTTCACCATGTTGGCCAGGATGGTCTCGATCTCCTGACCTTGTCATCCACCTGTCTTGGCCTCCCAAAGTGCTGGGATTACTGGCATGAGCCACTGTGCCCAGCCCGGATATTTTTTTTTTAATTATTTATTTATTTATTTATTTATTGAGACGGAGTCTTGCTCTGTAGCCCAGGCCAGAGTGCAGTGGCGCGATCTCAGCTCACTGCAAGCTCTGCCTCCCGGGTTCATGCCATTCTGCCTCAGCCTCCTGAGTAGCTGGGACTACAGGCGCCCGCCACCACGCCCGGCTAATTTTTTTTGTATTTTTAGTAGAGACGGGGTTTCATCGTGTTAACCAGGATGGTCTCGATCTCCTGACCTCGTGATCTGCCCACCTCGGCCTCCCACAGTGCTGGGATTACCGGCGTGAGCCACCATGCCTGGCCCGGATAATTTTTTTTAATTTTTGTAGAGACGAGGTCTTGTGATATTGCCCAGGCTGTTCTTCAACTCCTGGGCTCAAGCAGTCCTCCCACCTTGGCCTCCCAGAATGCTGGGTTTATAGATGTGAGCCAGCACACCGGGCCAAGTGAAGAATCTAATGAATGTGCAACCTAATTGTAGCATCTAATGAATGTTCCACCATTGCTGGAAAAATTGAGATGGAAAACAAACCATCTCTAGTTGGCCAGCGTCTTGCTCTGTTCACAGTCTCTGGAAAAGCTGGGGTAGTTGGTGAGCAGAGCGGGACTCTGTCCAACAAGCCCCACAGCCCCTCAAAGACTTTTTTTTGTTTGTTTTGAGCAGACAGGCTAAAATGTGAACGTGGGGTGAGGGATCACTGCCAAAATGGTACAGCTTCTGGAGCAGAACTTTCCAGGGATCCAGGGACACTTTTTTTTAAAGCTCATAAACTGCCAAGAGCTCCATATATTGGGTGTGAGTTCAGGTTGCCTCTCACAATGAAGGAAGTTGGTCTTTGTCTGCAGGTGGGCTGCTGAGGGTCTGGGATCTGTTTTCTGGAAGTGTGCAGGTATAAACACACCCTCTGTGCTTGTGACAAACTGGCAGGTACCGTGCTCATTGCTAACCACTGTCTGTCCCTGAACTCCCAGAACCACTACATCTGGCTTTGGGCAGGTCTGAGATAAAACGATCTAAAGGTAGGCAGACCCTGGACCCAGCCTCAGATCCAGGCAGGAGCACGAGGTCTGGCCAAGGTGGACGGGGTTGTCGAGATCTCAGGAGCCCCTTGCTGTTTTTTGGAGGGTGAAAGAAGAAACCTTAAACATAGTCAGCTCTGATCACATCCCCTGTCTACTCATCCAGACCCCATGCCTGTAGGCTTATCAGGGAGTTACAGTTACAATTGTTACAGTACTGTTCCCAACTCAGCTGCCACGGGTGAGAGAGCAGGAGGTATGAATTAAAAGTCTACAGCACTAACCCGTGTCTCTGTAGCTTTTTTGGAGCCAGAG